GCATCAGCCCAGGTCAGGTTAGAGACCACTGGTATTGTTTGGTGAAGTCTGGTGAGGGTCCTAAGGGACTAATGGTATTGCCAGGTGAGAGTTCTGAGGAACAGATACAATGTGATGGGTGGACTGGTGGGGATTCTGGCGTAAAATGGTATGGTGGCATGAGTCAGGGCACAACGTTAAGTTCTCCCATCCAAGTACCTGGCTTAGCTTCCGAGGTCAGATGCGTTCAGGGTAGTAAGGCCGTGAACCAATGTTAAGTTCTGATGAGCCTCTTGCAGGATAGTGGGGAACCCAATGGTACAGTCGGGAGAGGGTGGGGGCGGGGGCGGCCAGCCCACGGAGGTTCGTAGGAAGCCTCACCTGGACGGTGATACAACCCGGTCACTGTATTCCCGTAGAACCCCCACGCCAGCTGGATGCCCAGGAGACTTAACACCAACCACAGCAGCAGCAGCTTGAAGAGGGTCACGCGCATGTCCTGCGCCTCCCACTCCCGCAAGAACTCGCTGCCCAGCGCGCCCAGCACCGTGGCCGGCAGAGCCTGCAAGGCCTGCCCAGACCAGGACTCCGCCATGACTGGCCCTCGCCCCACCCGGGGTACTGTCACCGTAGTCCCCACCACGCACGCGTGTGGTCTTCCGGGACCAGGCCCGTTAGTGCGCACGCGTAAACCCAGCCAGGGTGGGGCCTACTTCGCGTGCGTGAAGAGTTGGCAGTTCGGGGAGGAGTATTAAAACCGCGCACGCGCACCTAACCCCACCCTGCTTGCTTAAGGGATGAGTGACTCCGGGAGTACAAAATAGCAACCAGGTCTTTTATAGCCCCGGAGTTCCCGTGATGCCCCACGCGGCTGCAATGATTGGTTAAGGGTTTTGCTTTTAGGGCGTGGACGGGCTCCTGAGCAATAGTGGATGAGCTGTGAGTGCGCGCGCGTGCGCGGGGCCGCGACCTGTGCCGGCTCGAGCCCGCTGGGCACTCGGAGGCGCGCACGTCGTTCCCCGCCCTCCCGCCGCCGCCCGCCCTCGCTCTCTCGCGCTACCCTCCCGCCGCCCGCGGTCCTCCGTCGGTTCTCTCGTTAGTCCACGGTCTGGTCTTCAGCTACCCGCCTTCGTCTCCGAGTTTGCGACTCGCGGACCGGCGTCCCCGGCGCGAAGAGGCTGGACTCGGATTCGTTGCCTGAGGTGAGCGGAAGGGTTCCCTCCAGGCGCCGCGGATTGCAGGTAATATCTGTGTTTTGTGTTTCAGCAATGGCTGCCATCCGGAAGAAACTGGTGATTGTTGGTGATGGAGCCTGTGGAAAGACATGCTTGCTCATAGTCTTCAGCAAGGACCAGTTCCCAGAGGTGTATGTGCCCACAGTGTTTGAGAACTATGTGGCAGATATCGAGGTGGATGGAAAGCAGGTGAGTATACTTTTCATAACAACTGATGCCATTTGCACTCTTGTGGTTGTTTTTCCCATTACAGGTAGAGTTGGCTTTGTGGGACACAGCTGGGCAGGAAGATTATGATCGCCTGAGGCCCCTCTCCTACCCAGATACCGATGTTATACTGATGTGTTTTTCCATCGACAGCCCTGATAGTTTAGGTGAGTGGCCCTGCACCCTGATATTTGTCACTGTATCCCCAAATTCTCTACATTTTTCTTTCAGAAAACATCCCAGAAAAGTGGACCCCAGAAGTCAAGCATTTCTGTCCCAACGTGCCCATCATCCTGGTTGGGAATAAGAAGGATCTTCGGAATGATGAGCACACAAGGCGGGAGCTAGCCAAGATGAAGCAGGCATGATCTGGGGCAGGACTGTCTTGTAGTATTTTTTTTTTTTTGTTTTGTTTTTTTTGAGAAGGAGCCTCACTGTGTCGCCAGGCTGGAGTGCTGTGGCACGATCTTGGCTCAACTGCAACCTCCGCCTCCCAGATTTAAGCGATTCCCCTGCCTCAGCCTCCTGAGTAGCTGGGGTTACAGGCGCCCACTACCACACCCAGGTGATTTTTTGTATTTTAGTAAAGAGGGGTTTAGCTAAAAGGACTATTTTTTTTTCTTTGCTAGGAGCCGGTGAAACCTGAAGAAGGCAGAGATATGGCAAACAGGATTGGCGCTTTTGGGTACATGGAGTGTTCAGCAAAGACCAAAGATGGAGTGAGAGAGGTTTTTGAAATGGCTACGAGAGCTGCTCTGCAAGCTAGACGTGGGAAGAAAAAATCTGGGTGCCTTGTCTTGTGAAACCTTGCTGCAAGCACAGCCCTTATGCGGTTAATTTTGAAGTGCTGTTTATTAATCTTAGTGTATGATTACTGGCCTTTTTCATTTATCTATAATTTACCTAAGATTACAAATCAGAAGTCATCTTGCTACCAGTATTTAGAAGCCAACTATGATTATTAACGATGTCCAACCCGTCTGGCCCACCAGGGTCCTTTTGACACTGCTCTAACAGCCCTCCTCTGCACTCCCACCTGACACACCAGGCGCTAATTCAAGGAATTTCTTAACTTCTTGCTTCTTTCTAGAAAGAGAAACAGTTGGTAACTTTTGTGAATTAGGCTGTAACTACTTTATAACTAACATGTCCTGCCTATTATCTGTCAGCTGCAAGGTACTCTGGTGAGTCACCACTTCAGGGCTTTACTCCGTAACAGATTTTGTTGGCATAGCTCTGGGGTGGGCAGTTTTTTGAAAATGGGCTCAACCAGAAAAGCCCAAGTTCATGCAGCTGTGGCAGAGTTACAGTTCTGTGGTTTCATGTTAGTTACCTTATAGTTACTGTGTAATTAGTGCCACTTAATGTATGTTACCAAAAATAAATATATCTACCCCAGACTAGATGTAGTATTTTTTGTATAATTGGATTTCCTAATACTGTCATCCTCAAAGAAAGTGTATTGGTTTTTTAAAAAAGAAAGTGTATTTGGAAATAAAGTCAGATGGAAAATTCATTTTTTAAATTCCCGTTTTGTCACTTTTTCTGATAAAAGATGGCCATATTACCCCTTTTCGGCCCCATGTATCTCAGTACCCCATGGAGCTGGGCTAAGTAAATAGGAATTGGTTTCACGCCTGAGGCAATTAGACACTTTGGAAGATGGCATAACCTGTCTCACCTGGACTTAAGCATCTGGCTCTAATTCACAGTGCTCTTTTCTCCTCACTGTATCCAGGTTCCCTCCCAGAGGAGCCACCAGTTCTCATGGGTGGCACTCAGTCTCTCTTCTCTCCAGCTGACTAAACTTTTTTTCTGTACCAGTTAATTTTTCCAACTACTAATAGAATAAAGGCAGTTTTCTAAACTTCCTGTATCCTGTTGTTTGTGTTGCTCTCT